CTGAGCCGAGATGGCGACACTGGCTCGGGTTAAAAGGGCGTGGTGGCTCACACACCTGTAATCCCAGCACTTTGGGAGGCCGAGGCGGGCAGATGACGAGGTCAAGAGATCGAGACCATCCTGGCCAACACGGTGAAAACCCGTCTCTACTAATAATAGAAAAATTAGCCAGGCCCGGTGGCACACGCCTACAGTGCCAGCTACTCGGGAGGCTGAGGCAGGAGAATCGCTTGAACCCAGGAGGCAGAGGTTGCAGTGAGCCGAGATCGCGCTAGTGCACTCCAGCCTGGCGACAGAGTGAGACTCCGTCTCAAAAAACAAAACAAAACAAAACAAAAAAACTTTTAGTCAGTGGTACTTAATGGTAAAGAAATAATAGATAATAAATAGAGGAAGAGTGTGTCCTGTACATTTTGGTGTTAAATTGTTGGGTCATTAAGTTTAATATCTGCAATCATTCTGGGAAAAAAAATTCCATCTCTAATGTTGCATTCAAGAAAGTAGATGATTTGGCTGACGGTTGTAATAGGGGTGATACAATGGAGGACTGGTAATTCGGAGCCCTGAGTCTTGGACTCTAGTTCTTAAATTACTATGTTCATTCACCAAAAATTTACTAAGCTCTTTCCACGTGCCGAGCACTGTGCTAGGCGCCCTGTGACCTTGGGTATGGCTCTAGGTCACCTTAAAAGGAGGATGCCATACCCTGCAAGAGCTCTTAGGGGCTTCATAAGGATGCGACTCAGGGAACTGAGGGAAGCGCTCCAGACGCAGAGCTCAATGGCCCTGCCGCCCAGCGCCTCCAAAATCTGAGATTCTTCTCTGAGGAAACTCCGCAGCAAGAAAAACTACATCAAAGATGGCGCCGCCGGCCTCTCCTGGCTCAGCCACCATCTTCTCGGTAGTTCCCGAGGTGGACGGGCACAGCACTCATGCGCCGCCCTGGCGTCCTCGGCGCGCCTGCGCGGACCGCAGCACCTCCCCCGCCCCTCTCGCCGCCGCCGCCGCCGCCGCCGCCGCCGCCGCCGCCGCCGCTGCTGCTGCACTGACGGCGGGTGCCCGCGCCTCAGGTGAGTGAGCGCCTCCGCCCGGCCCGCGGGGGGCGCGCGGCGCCGCATTCGGGGGCGTCGCTCCTTTGCCCTGCTCCTTCCCCGCATCATCTCCGCGGCACGGCGAGGCCCTGGTGGCCCGTGCTGCTTGCCTCCCCCGTGCCCCCGGGGCCCTCTGCCCCGCCCCGCCCGCCCGCCGGACCCAGGTCAGCCCGGCTTTCCTCGGCCGCTCCCCGCGCCCAGCCCGCCGGCGACAGCGTGTGGGTAGCAAGAGAGCCTCCCTCCGGGCTCAACACCCTGGGTCACAGGGACGCCCCCCGCAGGCGCGAACCCTTCTCTCGCTCTGGCTCTGCAGGCGGCAGAGCTTGGTGGGCCTTGGGGTTGCTCATCCATCTACCTCGCCCGCTCCAAGAGCCCAGATGCTTGGAAGAGGGGCCGTGAGCAGCCCTTGCACCCGTCCGGCCCCAGAGCAGCAGAGGGCATCCTCTAACGGGACCCTACGACTACCCTACCGGGGAGAGGCTTCTTAGCCCCACTTAACAGCCGAGGAAACTGAGGCACGGAAAGGTGAAGTGCCATGCCCAAGGTCACGCAGCTGACTTTTTCTTCACTTCTTTCTTTTCTGTTTCAGAGTTACTGATTTATTCTTGAGATTCCTCTACTCTCGTTATCTGACCTCATGGATGAACTTCAGGATGTTCAGCTCACAGAGATCAAACCACTTCTAAATGATAAGGTAAAGACTTTTCTGTTTTCACTAAAATATGGAACTGACTGTGTTTTCTGTCTTCTGTTGACAGAATGGTACAAGAAACTTCCAGGACTTTGACTGTCAGGTAAGGACTGTACAAGCAAGAAGGAGGCTCTGTTTTTCTGAGAACTTACATTCTCTTGTTACAGGAACATGATATAGAAACAACTCATGGTGTGGTCCACGTCACTATAAGAGGCTTACCCAAAGGAAACAGACCAGTTATACTAACATATCATGACATTGGCCTCAACCGTATGTATTTTATTTTACACCTTCCCTTCTTACCTGTGACTTATGGGTATTTTTATTCTTATAGATAAATCCTGTTTCAATGCATTCTTTAACTTTGAGGATATGCAAGAGATCACCCAGCACTTTGCTGTCTGTCATGTGGATGCCCCAGGCCAGCAGGAAGGTGCACCCTCTTTCCCAACAGGGTAAGGCCACGAAAAGATCATCTGGGAGACGTTCTAATTCAGGAGATATCCTTCTGGATTGCAGGTATCAGTACCCCACAATGGATGAGCTGGCTGAAATGCTGCCTCCTGTTCTTACCCACCTAAGGTAGGTTCATTCTGCAGTCTTTCATGCAGTTTCTCTGTCAGTTGTCGTTATGTCCCATTCACAGCCTGAAAAGCATCATTGGAATTGGAGTTGGAGCTGGAGCTTACATCCTCAGCAGATTTGCAGTAAGTATGTAGAGGATTAGCCTCAACATCCTTTTCATACTATTGTCTTTGCCTCATCTTTCAGCTCAACCATCCAGAGCTTGTGGAAGGCCTTGTGCTCATTAATGTTGACCCTTGCGCTAAAGGCTGGATTGACTGGGCAGCTTCCAAAGTAAGTACCACATGAAGGTGTCCATCGGCTTAACATTCTTAACACAGAGTTTTTATCTTTTCAGCTCTCTGGCCTGACAACCAATGTTGTGGACATTATTTTGGCTCATCACTTTGGGCAGGTAAGTACCTGTTCCACCCAGAAGAGCTGTGTAGCTTACCCATGTCTTCTTTCAATTGTTCTAGGAAGAGTTACAGGCCAACCTGGACCTGATCCAAACCTACAGAATGCATATTGCCCAAGACATCAACCAAGACAACCTGCAGCTCTTCTTGAATTCCTACAATGGGTATAGTTTTTTCCTGTTTCTTCACTTAAATGAAAAGGGCATTGCTTCTGCTTTGTTTTTCTAGACGCAGAGACCTGGAGATCGAAAGACCCATACTGGGCCAAAATGATAACAAATCAAAAACATTAAAGTAAGTTCCTCAGTTTCCTCAGCTGACTTGCCGCTGAGTGACACCTCTTACTTTGCCTACCTAGGTGTTCTACTTTACTGGTGGTAGGGGACAATTCGCCTGCAGTTGAGGCTGTGGTAAGTATGTCCTCATGCTGTGAAGATGAATGAAATTATTTTCTTCTCTTTTTTTAAATTTTAGGTCGAATGCAATTCCCGCCTGAACCCTATAAATACAACTTTGCTAAAGGTAATGTGCCTTCTTCCCTCACTTCCAACCCTCCCAGCTGACTTGCATATTTTTCCTTTTCTAGATGGCGGACTGTGGGGGACTGCCCCAGGTAGTTCAGGTAAGGAGAATTTTTTTTAAACACCCATTTAAAAAATTAATGCCCTCTTGTTTTATCCCCCCAGCCTGGGAAGCTCACCGAGGCCTTCAAGTACTTTTTGCAGGGAATGGGCTACAGTGAGTAGTACACAACTTTCTATCTAGCAACGCATCTTCTAGTCCCCTTGGTTCTCTGTTACAGTACCATCTGCCAGCATGACTCGGCTCGCCCGATCACGAACCCACTCAACCTCGAGTAGCCTCGGCTCTGGAGAAAGTCCCTTCAGCCGGTCTGTCACCAGCAATCAGTCAGATGGAACTCAAGAATCCTGTGAGTCCCCTGATGTCCTGGACAGACACCAGACCATGGAGGTGTCCTGCTAAGCAGATGCTCCTCCCCTGGACCATTGCAAGTCCATCCTTCAAATGACCACTCCATAATATAACATTTCATCCAGTAAACTGGCCTCTACTATCTTTAACTCATGCATGGCCACTGAACCTCTCTCTAGTAGCCTGGATTTATCATTCTCTCTGCCTGCCCACCCCCTTTTTTGTATAGCCCAAGAACCACTTCCATGCCATACTGTAACATTCCAACATCTTTAGCTGATCAGATCTCTCCATATCCTCTCTTGCCAGCTTTTTCCCGTGCTCCCCCAACTATGTATCAGATAAGATTCTTTGATCCCGACTCTGTGTGTGCGAGCACGCGTGTCTGTGTTTGTGTGTGCATAGTTCTGTGGTTTTAGACACGCTTTCTTGTAGTGCTTCTGCAAAAAACAAAAAAGGGACTTATTTTGCATTCTCAATGGTGTTTTTAAGGGAATTAGGCAGAACAGATTTCTAGGTTGGGTAGGCCACTGCATTCTCTTTTGTTTGCAAATTGGTCAACAAAATTTGCAAAGTGATTTCAGGAGAGAGCAGCTTTGAGGAATGTGGAAAATCATAATTGCCGTCTGGACCATTGATTGATTGTGACCAGTAGCAGAAGGGTGCCTGTTACATAGAGAGGCTCCTTCTGTCCAAATGAATTTCTGTATACTCTTCTATAAATAAAAGGGAGGAATATATTCTGCTGGAAGCCCATGAACCATCGCTGAGGTTCTGATACAACATAGAGTTTTTTCCAAGGAGTGAATGTGGTTTAATTACTGGACTCTCTTAGCACAGGAAGGTGGAAACAAAATGCCAGGCCTCTGCTCTGAAGAGCAAAACTGCTGTCGCTGCAGTATCTGATACCAGACATCCACATATCCACAAGAAGTGCCTCTTAGGTCTGTGACAGAGAGTGTGTCTCCATTCCTCAGTTCCCAGAAAGGGGAGAGGTTTGGCCTAAAAAGCATGTAGATGGGGGAGAAATGGGTGGGGGGAGAGGAACAGCCATTAACACAGTATCATGTTTAACAAGTATAGCCTTGATTTCAGTAGATGTAATGGAAGCCAAATTAAATTGATACAGAACCCATTTCTCAGAGTCTTTTTTTTTTTTTGAGACAGAGTCTCGCTGTTACCCAGGCTGGAGTGCAATGGCGCAAACTTGGCTCACTGCAACCTCTGCCCCCTGGGTTCAAGCGATTCTCCTGCCTCAGCCTCCCGAGTAGCTGAGACTACAGGCACCTGCCACCATACCCAGCTAAGTTATGTATTTTTAGTAGAGATGGAGTTTCACCATGTTGGCCAGGCTGGTCTCAAACTCCTGACCTCAGGTGATCCACCTGCCTCAGCCTCCCAAAGTGCTGGGATTACAGGCATGAGTCATTGCTCCCAGCCATTAGAAAGATTGTTAATCCTATGAACTCCCTTTTGTAGGAGAGAAAGGGCCAATCTGTAGGGGTAGCCCTGTCCAGGTAAAGTTGTTTTCAGCCTCATGTCTACTGTTAGGTGAGGGAGTCACAGCCAGACAGAGAGTATTGCTGGAGGGTGAGAGAATTGTGGAGACCAACTACCACATAGCAAGAGCCCAGCTCTTGGGAGCATTGAGATGTAAGCTCAGGGTTACACAGTTCCAAATCTTGGGAAGGGGCTTTTCAGACAGACTGTTTGCTTTCTGCTGAGATAAGGAATGCATCACTCTGCCAGAGTATGACTTTTTACAGATTATTAAATAAAGCTGCATATGTCTCATTGTTACCTGATTGCTGGTGTTATTTCTTTCAAGCCAT